GTGGGTTGTTGGGACGGTGTGTTCCACTCACATTTTTCACACAGTCTTCCGATGGCTGCAAGATGAAAGATGGTAAAAAGTACAATTAGAATAAAGGTTTTGAGAAAGAGGAGAAGTACATCCTCGAGCTGGGGGTAGGGACATGAGTAAGGACTGCAGTGAGTGAGACCTGCGGATAGCCATTTTATCATTACAAATTTCCATATGAACCAAACCTACATCCAAGCACCCTCCTGAATCTCCTCCAACGCCCTGGGCAAGCTCAGAGTTTCTCTGGACCTGGTTCAGACCCCACCCCCCGATACCTGCCTGGGGCTCCCAGCACGCGCACCCCCGCCCTCTTCTCATCAGAGGCCACAAACCTGCGCGCTCCTACAACACCCCGCGCCTGAGAGGCGGGAAACGTGGCGCCTGCGAGGCAAGCCCCTAAGGAAGAGACGGGAACCCCCGACCCCCCAGCTCCTAATACCACCCCTGCCCAGACAGCCAGGGGTAGGGCGCAGTCTCACCAACACCAGCCTGCTTGCGGCAAAAGATCAAATCAGGATGATGTTTAGCCATAGCTCCTAACTAAGCCGGCCACCGGAAGCTTCGGGAACTTCCGTCCGACCTTTAACCCCCATTGTTCCTGCCTCCACGTCGCTGTGATTGGTTCTCTAAGCTTCCGTCAGTTTACAATCCTTGCACCAGGCCCGTCTTGCTCTCGCGCGAGTTTTTGTCGCTGCTGGGCGGCCAGGTCCTGGCAGGTGCATGAAACTCTTAAAAACTCTCCCAGATTTGGATGGCGGAGATAACTAAAATTTGTTCTTGGGTAAAACATCTTTGTGCTTGGTATCTATTTCTGCAAGTGTCTTTGGGCAGTCCGATTTCCTCTTGCGTGTCTGTTCGTTGCACGTGAGCTCCGCCCATTGCGTTCACAGGGTTCTGGCGCCTCTAGGGAGGCCTCGCCTTCACCGTGACGCCCCACTCTTCCGGGCACGCCCCTGCCCAAAGGCTTTAAAGGCGCCGTGTGGGACGTCACTTTAATGCGACCTCATCTTTGTCAGTGCACAAAATGGCGCCCTACAGCCTACTGGTGACTCGGCTGCAGGTGAGCGAGCTCAGGGACCTCTGGGTTCACGGATTGACAGTGGCTGTCATGTTTCTTCTTGCAGAAAGCTCTGGGTGTGCGGCAGTACCATGTGGCCTCAGTCCTGTGCCAACGGGCCAAGGTGGCGATGAGCCACTTTGAGCCCAACGAGTACATCCATTATGACCTGCTAGAGAAGAACATTAACATTGTTCGCAAACGGTAAGGCTGCAGATGGGAGGCTGTGACTGTCAACCAGGCCACCCTTCTGCTCTTCTCCCCACAGACTGAACCGGCCGCTGACACTCTCGGAGAAGATTGTGTATGGACACCTGGATGACCCCGCCAGCCAGGAAATTGAGCGAGGCAAGTCGTACCTGCGGCTGCGGCCGGACCGTGTGGCCATGCAGGATGCGACGGCCCAGATGGCCATGCTCCAGTTCATCAGCAGCGGGCTGTCCAAGGTGGCTGTGCCATCCACCATCCACTGTGACCATCTGATTGAAGCCCAGGTTGGGGGCGAGAAAGACCTGCGCCGGGCCAAGGTGAGCAGAAGGTGGCTTTGGGGGTGGGCAAGGCTAACGCCCAATTATTGATTTGTCTCAATAGGACATCAACCAGGAAGTTTATAATTTCCTGGCAACTGCAGGTGCCAAATATGGCGTGGGCTTCTGGAAGCCTGGATCTGGAATCATTCACCAGGTAAAGCTGGGCTCAGTCTGCCGTCCCAAGGGTTCTAAATATAACATCTTGGATTATTTTTCAGATTATTCTGGAAAACTATGCGTACCCTGGTGTTCTTCTGATTGGCACTGACTCCCACACCCCCAATGGTGGCGGCCTTGGGGGCATCTGCATTGGAGTTGGGGGTGCCGATGCTGTGGATGTCATGGCTGGGATCCCCTGGGAGCTGAAGTGCCCCAAGGTGAGGGTGGGGAGGGACTCATTCTGGGCTGGCTCTCACAGCCGCCTCGCCCCCTCCTGTCCAGGTGATTGGCGTGAAGCTGACGGGCTCTCTCTCCGGTTGGTCCTCACCCAAAGATGTGATCCTGAAGGTGGCAGGCATCCTCACGGTGAAAGGTGGCACAGGTGCAATCGTGGAATACCACGGGCCTGGTGTAGACTCCATCTCCTGCACTGGTGAGGAAGGCGGCCAGGCGACGTGGCCCCTACAGCCAATGCCCGGGGCTCTGTTGCTCCACAGGCATGGCGACAATCTGCAACATGGGTGCAGAAATTGGGGCCACCACTTCCGTGTTCCCTTACAACCACAGGATGAAGAAGTACCTGAGCAAGACCGGCCGGGAAGGTGAGCTGGCAGGGGCAGGCCCGTGTGGGTGGCGTGCTCCATCCCCGTCCCTTGTTGATTTCAGACATTGCCAATCTAGCTGATGAATTCAAGGATCACTTGGTGCCTGACCCTGGCTGCCATTATGACCAACTAATTGAAATTAACCTCAGTGAGGTGAGGAGACAATTAACTGGGTTCAAGAAGTTTCTTTCTTCTCCTTGCATGTTTGTTTCTTCAGCTGAAGCCACACATCAATGGGCCCTTCACCCCTGACCTGGCTCACCCTGTGGCAGAAGTGGGCAAGGTGGCAGAGAAGGAAGGATGGCCTCTGGACATCCGAGTGGGTGAGCACCTTCCACCCCATCTGTTTAGCAGGGACCCTTAACCCCACCACCCACAATGCACCAGGTCTAATTGGTAGCTGCACCAATTCAAGCTATGAAGATATGGGGCGCTCAGCAGCTGTGGCCAAGCAGGCACTGGCCCATGGCCTCAAGTGCAAGTCCCAGTTCACCATCACTCCAGGTTCCGAGCAGATCCGCGCCACCATTGAGCGGGACGGCTATGTGAGTGCCCATATCCCCCTGCCCATCTCCCCCTTGACATTCTGTCTTCCTCTCTCCCTGGCAGGCACAGATCTTGAGGGATCTGGGTGGCATTGTCCTGGCCAATGCTTGTGGCCCCTGCATTGGCCAGTGGGACAGGTAAGAGGCGTATCTTTTGACAAGACAGCCCCTATCCCTAACCCTGATCCCTCTGACCTGGCAGGAAGGACATCAAGAAGGGGGAGAAGAACACAATCGTCACCTCCTACAACAGGAACTTCACGGGCCGCAACGACGCAAACCCCGAGACCCATGCCTTTGTCACGTCCCCAGAGGTGAGACTGCCCAGCTGCGCACAAGCCTGGGAGCTGACCAACAAACTGGCCACCTCCATTTCAGATTGTCACAGCCCTGGCCATTGCGGGAACCCTCAAGTTCAACCCAGAGACCGACTACCTGACGGGCACGGATGGCAAGAAGTTCAGGCTGGAGGCTCCGGATGCAGATGAGCTTCCCAAAGGGGTGAGCGCCCACGCCCCCTGCTTGCTGGTTGCAGCACCCCACGCATCCCCATTCCCTGCTGCAGGAGTTTGACCCAGGGCAGGACACCTACCAGCACCCACCCAAGGACAGCAGCGGGCAGCATGTGGACGTGAGCCCCACCAGCCAGCGCCTGCAGCTCCTGGAGCCTTTTGACAAGTGGGATGGCAAGGACCTGGAGGACCTGCAGATCCTCATCAAGGTCAGCAGCATGGGGACGGCAGGACAGCCCCACTGACCTCTGTCCTCTCTACTTACCACCCAAGGTCAAAGGGAAGTGTACCACTGACCACATCTCAGCTGCTGGCCCCTGGCTCAAGTTCCGTGGGCACTTGGATAACATCTCCAACAACCTGCTCATTGGTGCCATCAACATTGAAAACGGCAAGGCCAACTCCGTGCGCAATGCCGTCACTCAGGAGTTTGGCCCCGTCCCTGACACTGCCCGCTACTACAAGGTGGGTCAGAGTTGATAGGGGCAATGCCAGTGGCCTTATAACCTTACCCCCGCTTGCCTGACAGAAACATGGCATCAGGTGGGTGGTGATCGGAGACGAGAACTACGGCGAGGGCTCGAGCCGGGAGCATGCAGCTCTGGAGCCTCGCCACCTTGGGGGCCGGGCCATCATCACCAAGAGCTTTGCCAGGATCCACGGTGAGCTGGAGTCTGTACCCAGGCCATCCTCACCCCCGATGACCGAATGCCGCCTGCTTTCCAGAGACCAACCTGAAGAAACAGGGCCTGCTGCCTCTGACCTTCGCTGACCCGGCTGACTACAACAAGATTCACCCTGTGGACAAGCTGACCATTCAGGGCCTGAAGGACTTCACCCCTGGCAAGGTTAGGGGCCCGGGTCCCCCTGAGGTGGTGGGCACTTCCACCCACACCCACCTTCTCCTTGCAGCCCCTGAAGTGCATCATCAAGCACCCCAACGGGACCCAGGAGACCATCCTCCTGAACCACACCTTCAACGAGACGCAGATTGAGTGGTTCCGCGCTGGCAGTGCCCTCAACAGAATGAAGGAACTGCAACAGTGAGGGCAGTGCCTCCCCGCCCCGCCGCTGGCGTCAAGTTCAGCTCCACGTGTGCCATCAGTGGATCCGATCCGTCCAGCCATGGCTTCCTATTCCAAGATGGTGTGACCAGACATGCTTCCTGCTCCCCGCTTAGCCCACGGAGTGACTGTGGTTGTGGTGGGGGGGTTCTTAAAATAACTTTTTAGCCCCCGTCTTCCTATTTTGAGTTTGGTTCAGATCTTAAGCAGCTCCATGCAACTGTATTTATTTTTGATGACAAGACTCCCATCTAAAGTTTTTCTCCTGCCTGATCATTTCATTGGTGGCTGAAGGATTCTAGAGAACCTTTTGTTCTTGCAAGGAAAACAAGAATCCAAAACCAGTGACTGTTCTGTGAGTGATTGGTGTCTGTGC